AGAAAAAAAAAAATCACAGCCCAGGCATGTGGCTCACACCCTGGCACTTGGAGGCCGAGGTGGGAGCATAGCTTGAGCCTAGCAGTTTGAAACTAGCCTGGGCAACATAGATCCTATCTCTACAAAAAAAAAAAAAAAAAAAAAAAAAAAAATTGGCCCGGTGTGGTGGTGCATGCCTGTGGTCCCAGCTACTCAGGAGGCTGAGGCGAGAGGATCGCTTGAGCCAGGGAGGCTGAGGCTGCTGTGAGCCATGATCATGCCACTGCACTCCAGCCTGGACAACAGAGCAAGACCCTGTCTCAAAAAAAAAAAAAATCAGTAAAAAATATGCCGAAATAGCTTCAGAGTAATTATGAATTGCCTTCCAAAAACCACTGTTTTGCACTTGCCTGCAAGAATAGGAAAAACAAAAGGACTGTAAGGTGGCAGGATGGCAGAACCAAACAAGAGTAGTACACCTTGGAGTTTTTTCGAAATATGGGTTGGGTTTTTGGGCTCTTGGTTGATTTAAAATAAAATTTAAATGCCTTCAGCGTCTGTGATAGGTGCCAACATGAAGCTACCGAGTTCCAGAGAAAGAGGGGAGAGCTGATCACTCATCAGTGCTGCGAGACTATCAAAGGGCCCTTCAGGACCTATCTGTTCTTTGTGTGTAAAGAGTAACAATAAAAGAACACCAGTGTACCCACCGTATAGTTTAAAAATCAGGACTCAGCCTACTCTTTCCACTAACCGCGATCATGGTTTTCAAACGGAGGACCAACGGCGCTTTGCCACTGGGCCGCCAGCTGGGCCCTGCAGAGGGCCTACCAGACAATGAATCAGCTCCCTTGGAGAGGCGCCCGCGACCGCCCCACCAGCCCGAGAGCTAGAATTGAATCTGGGGGACCCCTGCGGCGCCGGGTCACGTGCCGTGGGCGCGCCACGCCTCCCCGAGGGCCGGGGGAGTCACGTGGGCGCGAGGCCCCGCCCCATCGCCCGGTCCGCGGCGAGGTGGGGCCTGGTGTTTGACCCGGAAGTGGCTGTGTTCAGCTGACAGCTGCTGATAAGGTGGCGGCGGCGAAGGCAGCGGCAGGTCGGGAGCAAGATGGCGCTGCGGCCAGGAGCTGGTTCTGGTGGCGGCGGGGCCGCGGGAGCTGGCGCGGGGTCCGCCGGGGGAGGCGGGTAGGTGTGAAGAGCCGGGCGGGAGCCCGCTGAAGATTATAATGTATTTTTATTCTGTTTTCAGCTTCATGTTTCCTGTTGCAGGTGGGATAAGACCCCCTCAAGGTATGTGAGAGCTTAAGTTTTGAACTTTTATTCATTGACTTTAATAATGTCTTTATATTTTCAGCAGGCCTGATGCCGATGCAGCAACAAGGATTTCCTATGGTCTCTGTCATGCAGCCTAATATGCAAGGCATTATGGGAATGAATTACAGCTCTCAGATGTCCCAAGGACCTATTGCTATGCAGGTACTTGCTTCTTTAGTTGGTTTCTTACAAAGGTGTTTTTTAAGCCTTTGTCTGTTTCTTCTAGGCAGGAATACCAATGGGACCAATGCCAGCAGCGGGAATGCCTTACCTAGGACAAGCACCCTTCCTGGGCATGCGTCCTCCAGGCCCACAGTACACTCCAGACATGCAGAAGCAGTTTGCCGAAGAGCAGCAGTAAGAGATCACCAGAATTAAAGGATAACAAAGCTGGTTCTTTATTAGATCATTTTTCCTTCAGGAAACGATTTGAACAGCAGCAAAAACTCTTAGAAGAAGAAAGAAAAAGACGCCAGTTTGAAGAGCAGAAGCAAAAGCTCAGACTTTTGAGCAGTGTGAAACCCAAGGTAGTATTTCAATACTTCTCTTCACCCAGAACAAAGAAATACGCATATATTTGTTGTCTCTTAGACAGGAGAGAAGAGTAGAGATGATGCTTTGGAAGCCATAAAAGGAAATTTAGATGGGTTTTCCAGAGATGCAAAAATGCACCCTACTCCAGCATCGCACCCCAAGAAACCAGGTAGTTTTAAGAGGCATTATATTTTTCTTTTCTGTGTGTTTCATTGCCATTTTCCATTTTGCAGATTGCCCCACATCATCTCATTCTACTAAAACTGTCTCCCCATCACCTGCCTTTCTTGATGAAGAAGAATTCAGTGACTTTATGCAGGGGCCTGTTGAAGTTCCCCCATGTGGGCCTTCTTCCACGTCCCAGCCCTTTCAGTCTTTCCACCCCTCCACCCCACTTGGCCAGTTGCATACACAGAAGGCTGGGACACAGCCTCTCCCTCCAAGTCAGAGTCCAGTGCCTTTTGCCTTACATGGCGTCCCTGGGCAAATTCCTTACTTCTCTACTGCTTCAGCCTCACACAGTGTACCAGAAGCAGGTAACTCTTAGCATTATTAATGAAAATATTCTTATACAAATAATCCTTCATGCTCTTTGTTTAGGCCCTTCCTTGGAGGAGAAGTTCCTAGTATCTTGTGATATAAGTACATCTGGGCAGGAACAAATTAAATTAAATACTTCTGAAGTTGGCCACAAAGCCCTAGGCCCAGGTTCCAGTAAGAAGTATCCCAGTTTAATGGCCAGTAACGGGGTTGCTGTAGATGGATGTGTAAGTGGTACCACCACTGCAGAGGCAGAAAATACTTCAGATCAAAACCTGTCAATTGAAGAGAGTGGTGAGCTCGTGAAGCATTCAGCAAAAAACTTGCACTATATACATTAATGTTTCTTACCTTCTAGGTGTGGGAGTATTTCCCTCACAGGATCCTGCTCAGCCCAGAATGCCTCCTTGGATTTACAATGAGAGTTTGGTTCCAGGTAAAAAAGCTTCTTTACCCAGGATTCCCATCTTCCATTTGTAATCTGGTCTTTCCTTTAATAGATGCCTATAAGAAAATCTTAGAAACCACAATGACTCCAACTGGAATAGATACTGCCAAACTGTATCCCATTCTGATGTCATCTGGGCTTCCCAGGGAAACTCTTGGACAGATATGGGCCTTAGCTAATCGAACTACACCTGGCAAACTTACAAAAGAAGAACTTTATACCGTTCTAGCCATGATAGCGGTAACACAGGTAAACAATGTTTCTTAAGTTAGATCAAATAACCTCTAATCCATTTTCTTTCTATCATTTGTAGAGGGGCGTTCCTGCAATGAGTCCTGATGCTTTAAACCAGTTCCCAGCAGCTCCTATTCCAACTTTAAGTGGCTTTTCTATGACTCTGCCTACACCGGTGAGTCAGCCAACTGTGATACCTTCAGGTCCTGCGGGCTCCATGCCCCTCAGCCTTGGACAGCCAGTCATGGGCATTAACCTTGTTGGACCAGTGGGTGGAGCTGCAGCCCAGGCTTCTAGTGGTTTCATACCAACCTACCCTGCAAATCAGGTAAATGGCGAAGCTGTGCATATTTCAGATAAGCTATTTATTTAAATGACCTTTATAAACCTAGGTAGTAAAGCCAGAAGAAGATGACTTCCAGGATTTTCAAGATGCTTCTAAGTCAGGATCCCTTGATGACTCATTCAGTGATTTCCAAGAGTTGCCTGCTTCTTCAAAAACAAGTAACTCCCAGCATGGAAACAGGTAGAAAAGAGTTTAATATATTTAACATTGCATGTCATCAAAATATGTTTATTTTTTCCTTCAGTGCCCCTTCTTTGTTGATGCCACTTCCTGGAACTAAAGCATTGCCTTCAATGGACAAATATGCTGTGTTTAAAGGAATTGCAGCTGACAAGTCCTCTGAAAATACTGTTCCACCTGGAGGTAAAAAGTTGGTAAATTCATAAACTTGTGAACCTTAACTGAGCTTCTGTCCTTTCTATCATAGATCCTGGTGATAAATATAGTGCTTTCAGAGAACTTGAACAGACAGCAGAGAATAAACCTTTAGGTAAGTTTTTGAGTCCTCAAAAGGATAAATTATCCCATTTGTTTGGTGGTATTTTTTCTTTCAGGAGAAAGCTTTGCAGAATTCAGATCTGCAGGAACTGATGATGGTTTCACCGATTTTAAAACAGCCGATAGTGTATCACCACTAGAGCCACCAACAAAAGACAAAACTTTTCCACCATCCTTCCCCTCAGGAACTATACAACAGAAACAACAAACACAAGTGAAAAACCCTCTGAACTTAGCAGACCTAGATATGTTTTCCTCAGTTAATTGCAGCAGCGAGAAACCATTGTCTTTTTCAGCTGTGTTTAGCACATCAAAATCAGTTTCTACACCACAGTCAACAGGTTCTGCTGCTACTATGACAGCATTGGCAGCAACAAAAACTTCTAGTTTGGCTGATGATTTTGGAGAATTCAGCCTTTTTGGGGAATATTCTGGTCTAGCACCTGTTGGGGAGCAGGATGACTTTGCAGATTTTATGGCTTTCAGTAATAGCTCTATTTCATCTGAGCAAAAGCCGGATGACAAATATGATGCCCTTAAAGAGGAAGCCAGTCCTGTTCCTCTAACCAGCAACGTGGGCAGCACAGTGAAGGGTGGACAAAACTCGACTGCTGCGTCTACCAAGTACGATGTCTTCAGACAACTTTCTCTGGAAGGGTCTGGACTAGGTGTTGAAGACCTGAAAGATAACACTCCTTCAGGAAAAAGTGATGATGATTTTGCTGACTTCCACTCCAGTAAATTTTCTTCCATAAACTCGGACAAATCCCTGGGAGAGAAAGCAGTGGCTTTCAGACACACCAAAGAAGACTCTGCATCAGTGAAGTCCTTAGATCTCCCTTCCATTGGTGGCAGCAGTGTTGGCAAGGAGGACTCTGAAGATGCACTCTCTGTTCAGTTTGACATGAAATTGGCTGATGTGGGAGGAGATCTTAAGCATGTCATGTCTGATAGCTCTTTGGATTTACCAACAGTTAGTGGCCAGCATCCTCCTGCTGCAGGTGAGGAATTGGTGAGATTGCTCTGGTGATGGCCTCTAATTGTGGGGTCTTATTTCCCTTTCAGATATAGAGGACTTAAAATATGCTGCTTTTGGAAGCTACAGTAGCAATTTTGCAGTGAGCACACTTACAAGCTATGACTGGTCAGACAGGGATGATGCAACTCAGGGCAGAAAACTCTCTCCATTTGTCCTCTCAGCAGGAAGTGGATCCCCCTCAGCCACCTCAATTCTTCAAAAGAAAGAGACTTCATTTGGCAGTTCTGAAAACATCACCATGACATCTCTCTCCAAAGTAACGACCTTTGTAAGTGAAGATGCTCTTCCAGAGACCACCTTCCCAGCTCTTGCCAGTTTTAAAGACACGATTCCTCAGACCAGTGAGCAAAAGGAATATGAAAACAGAGACTATAAAGATTTCACAAAACAGGACCTGCCTACGGCTGAACGGAGCCAGGAGGCCACGTGTCCCAGCCCAGCGTCCAGTGGTGCCTCTCAAGAAACCCCGAACGAATGTTCGGATGACTTTGGAGAGTTTCAAAGTGAAAAGCCCAAAATCAGCAAATTTGACTTCTTAGTAGCCACTTCACAAAGCAAAATGAAATCCAGTGAAGAAATGATCAAAAGTGAGCTGGCAACCTTTGACCTTTCTGTTCAAGGTGAGTAGCTTCCAAGGTAGATTTTACTATTGAAACCTTTGACTGTATTATCCCCTTCTCCCAGGATCACACAAGAGGAGTTTGAGCCTTGGTGATAAAGAAATAAGCCGTTCTTCTCCTTCTCCAGCTTTGGAGCAGCCTTTCAGAGACCGTTCCAATACTCTGAATGAGAAGCCCGCCCTGCCCGTCATCCGAGACAAGTACAAAGACCTGACGGGAGAGGTGGAGGTGAGAGGAGAGCTTTCTACAAGGGGTGGGTAGTTTAACCCAGTTCTTTTTAACAAATTCACAGGAAAATGAGAGATATGCATATGAATGGCAGAGATGCCTGGGGAGTGCCCTGAATGTGAGTATGTCACTTACGCGTTCACACATATGTATGTAAGGTGATGTGATTTCATTTCTTGTAGGTCATTAAGAAGGCAAATGATACCTTAAATGGAATCAGTAGTAGTTCTGTTTGCACAGAAGTAATTCAGTCAGCTCAAGGCATGGAATATTTATTAGGTATGTTCTTTCATATTTTACTATTGAAAATGAACACTCTCTCTCTGCTCTCTCATCCCGTCAGGTGTTGTTGAAGTGTACAGGGTAACCAAGCGTGTGGAGCTGGGGATAAAAGCCACTGCAGTGTGCAGTGAGAAACTCCAGCAGTTGCTGAAGGACATCGATAAAGTATGGAATAACCTAATCGGCTTCATGTCACTCGCCACACTCACAGTAAGCCCATGAGACAACTCAGCAGTTGCTTTCCCAAATCAGCCACCCATCTCTTCTCTCCTAGTGCTGCTGGGAAAAGATGACTGTGATTACAAAGCATCTCTCTCCTTACCATGAGCTCTTAGAAGAAAAGGTATCACAGAGACCAGGCGTACTTGCCAAGCTCTTCTTACCCATTTGTCTTGTCGTCCTCACAGCCAGATGAAAACTCGCTGGATTTTTCCTCCTGTATGTTACGGCCTGGGATTAAAAATGCTCAGGAGCTTGCCTGTGGAGTGTGCCTCTTGAATGTGGACTCGAGGAGCCGGGTAAGTCACGCAGCCTCCTTGCAGACAGCAAAGTTGTTGACCTGTGGTTTCAACGTTATTTCAGAAAGAAGAGAAGCCTGCAGAAGAACATCCTAAAAAAGTATGAACCAGTTACACCTTATCTTAGCGTCTACTTGCCCCACATCTCTGTTTATTTCTGGCAGGCATTCAACTCAGAAACAGACAGTTTCAAGCTGGCCTATGGAGGGCACCAGTATCACGCCAGCTGTGCCAACTTCTGGATCAACTGTGTCGAACCAAAGCCTCCTGGCCTCGTCCTGCCTGACCTGCTCTGAACAACTCCTCTGTGAAGCATTGACTTTTTTTTTTCTGTGACACCCCACGGGGTGACAGGGACCAATAAATAGAATGCGAGCACTGCACAGTTCGCTTCCCTGAATCGATATGAAGAACACCGCAAGGGACGGGGCCCCCGTCATCCCCACGGCCAGTCTGCAGGACTTCAGGTAAAATTGTCCCACCCAAACTGCACGTGGCACCAGAAGCTTGCTCACTTATCTCTACTTAAGATTTTCTGAAATACGGACCACGGCTTTCTTGATCTAAGGAAGAACTTGCTGCTGCAGTATTGAAACTGTGAAGAACTGACATTTGAAGAAAAATAGATTACCGTTGCGGGACTAGAATGGGCGACTGCTTGGAGCCAGTGCTTGTTTTTATCTAGGACACTTACTGTCCTGTGAAGTAGAATACATTTATCTGCATTTAGTTTGTTAATGTCTGAAATGAATAAAAAGAGGAAATTGCGATTAAACTGATGTTCTGCTTTTTATGGAGAAGATTCTGCCCATCTCCCCTGGACAGTAGCAGGCAGGTGAGGGCAGATTTTACCCACTTGGTTGTCACAACTGAACCAGTTCTCTACTCCTTCCCTTCACTTCTGTCCACTCTCAAGACTTTTTCCCAAAACATGCCTGGGCACTCTGCAGCCGTGAAGAATGCTCATTTTGACAGAGGCCCAAATCCTGTGTATTAGGATAATATCCTTCCCCCCGGGAGCCTTCGCTGCAAACCTGTTCTGCCGCATGCAAAGACTGTGACCATGGAGTTTTCTCAGACAAGATTTGGAAAGGCAGTGGAATGAAATCTCTTTGCAGTGGCCTCTCTCCAAATTTCCAAAGATGACTGCATAGGGACCAACACTGCCTGACTTTGCAGTATCTGTGAGAAAAACCTGAAAATTAATTCAGGGTGAAAATGTGGAGCTCTCGGCCTAGTGTAAAGTATCAAGATGTATATTTATGGGATAGATACATGACTTAGAAGAAGTAGAAGAAAATTGTCCAGAAACAGTACTGAATTTTAGATAGAAAAGGCTCATGCTTCCTGGAGTAGGGAATTGTCTTTGCCATTTAATGTGAATGCATAAAATTAGGGGAAAAACCCAAGTGGCTAAGAGCTGTGTTATTCCTGGGAAGAACTACCAATCTAGGGCACACGTCTCTCTGAATTGTTGATTATGCGCTTTATGAAGAGATTTTTCAATCTCGTGTGCTTTACTTTGTGTGGTTTAGACCCTCTGACCTAGACTTTTATTTTTAAACTGAAAAAGTTGGTCTTGTCTATATAATTGCTGCTTTTACATAATTTATTTTCCCCTCTCAGGACAAATTCTGTCTTGCTCCATCTTACAGCTTTTCCATGTTCTCCAAGAAAGGTGTGGAACATTTTCATTAAACAGCTGTTGCTGAGGCTTCTGCTTGACCTTCTGCGTGCCCGAATGCACAGAGAGGCACCGAGGAGAGAAAGGCTTTTCTCACTCGCTCCCGATGATACCGTCTCTGGCCATTCCTGACTGAGGCAGCTCACTCTGAATGGGCACCTTTGGAGCTTTTGCCCACCACAAGGCTAGTGGGGTGTTTCTAACAACACAAGTGGGACAGCTTTTGGCAGGCTTTTCCTGAGGCCTCGGCGCTTCCATCCTGGACAGCACCACTTCCACATGGAGCTGGAATGCAAGCAGGCTGCTAATTGGCCTTAAAAATTCTTTGTTTTTTTTTGAGATGGAGTTTCACTCTTGTTGCCCAGGCTTGAGTGCAATGGCACAATCTCAGCTCAGTGCAACCTCCGCCTCCCGGGTTCAAGCGATTCTCCTGCCTCAGCCTCGTGAGTAGCTGGGATTACAGGCGTGCACCACCACGCCCAGCTAATTTTGTATTTTTAGTAGAGGCAAGGTTTCTCCATGTTGGCCAGGCTTGAACTCCGGACCTCAGGCGATCCGCCCGCCTCAGCCTCCCAAAGTACCGGGATTACAGGCGTGAGCCACTGCGCCTGGCCTAAATTTCATAACAGAACCATGACAGCAGAATCTACCTTTGCAATAAGAATGTTTCCCAGGAGTTAGAGACCAGCCCTGGGCATGATGGTAAAGACCCCAGCTAATTATACAAAAAATAATTAGCCGGGTAGGTGGAGTGCATCTGTGGACATTCGTGGTCCCAGCTACTAGGTAAGCTGAGGCGGGAGATCACAAGTCCAGGAGTTTGAGGCTGCACGTGACAGCGTAGGTGATGACAGAGCGAGACACTGTCTCTTAAAAAAAAAAAAAAAAAAGTTTCCCAGTTTGAATTTGTATTGCTGAAGCATTTTTTTGAAATGCTATATAGATGCCTGTCATGTCACAGTGGCCCAGTATCAACATTTTAAAAAGCTCACTTGGTAGCTGGGCTGGTTTCTATTCCTGAGAAATTCCAGAATGCCTCAGATAAAATTCCTTAGTATAATCCCCATTTTCCTTACCAAGGATGGTAGGCTTAGTCACTCCTTGGGAGGTGCCACAGGAAAATTCAGCAGATGTCAACAGAAAAAAAGCCTTTGCTATGAAAAGTATTCACTACCTTTCATATCTCTTGAATACTTGAAATGTTTAATTAGATGCCACCAATAGGGATCCAAGGAGTGTGGGACACGGTTGCGCTGCTTTTCTTTATAAACGTTTATTAAAATGGCTCAACGCTGCATTCAGCTTCACCTCAGCTCTTCTTGTCAGCCAGGAGCCCCGTGTCCTTGGAAACTGTAGCCAAGGTTACTTATTTCCATACTGTGCATTGTGTCAGCCCGCTTCACCCCACTGCTTGAATGGCCATTAATAAGCACTTTTCTTTTTTTGGTGGGATGTTTTGCCTTTAAAATTTTTATGGCTTAGTGTGTAATTTAATTTTTGTCTGGACATGCTTGAGATAGAAGAGGTACTGGATATATGAGGATATTTTCCATGCTTTATTTTTCCTGTGGCTACTAGTTAGCATTCCATAGGGGTTGTGAATTTTTAATTATTTGAATATTTTGTGTACATATACATATTTGAAGGGTTTTGGGGGGGTCTTATTTGTTTAAAGGTGTCTTCTGTTTGCCTATTTCAAGTGTACTTCAGCTTTGCAAAGATTATAGGGCTGTATGTTACAGAAATAGGAAATGCTGGCCCTGTACTGGGGACCACTACAAAAATTCCCTTTAGCCGGGCGTGGTGGCTCACGCCTGTAATCCCCAGCACTTTGGGAGGCCGAGCCGGGTGGATCACCCGAGGTCAGGAGTTCAAGACCAGCCTGGCCAACATGGCGAGACCCTGTCTCTACTAAAAATACAAAAATTAGCTGGGCATGGTGGCAGGTGCCTGTAATCCGAGCTACTCGGGAGGCTGAGGCAGGAGAATTGCTTGAACCAGAGAGGCGGAGGTTGCAGTGAGCCGAGATCGCGCCACTGCACTCCAGCCTGGGCAACAAGAGCGAAACTCTGTCTCAAAAATAAAAAATTCCCTTTAACACCTTCAAGGTCAAATGCCTGCCTTTGTGAACAGTTAATAAACTGACATTTTCAGACATTTGCCATTCAGAAGGGAGCATTGTAGCCTGCTGTAGACCATTCCAGCAAATGTCAGAATGCAGGGCAAGATGTGTGTCGACTATGTTTTTTATGTTTAAGTTACTTACTTATTTCTTCAGGTAAGTGTGTACCAAATAACAATACTGAAAAGCCCTCCCCTTGCCAGGCCGAGGAAATAAAGCTTAAGTGAAACAGCTCTTGGGGGAAAAATGCCACTTTACAAATACTTTTCTAACAAAATAGCATTATAATGAAGTTTTTACTTAATTCCATTATTTATATGTTGACGTGAATGTAAGTGGTTAAAAAGTATTCATGTGGGACATCTCATTACTTTGTAGCTGTGGCTTTATTAACCAGTGAATGCTGTGGCCCTTAGCGAAATGCGTTGTCTTCTGCGTGATGTGGAATTCGCGCCTGTATTTTAAAAGATGGTGTGGTTTCTCCCTTGTTTGTATTTTAATAAACAACTGCTCTAATTGATGTGTTTAGACATTATAAAGCTTTACCTTTAAAATATTTTCAGGGTCTGTTCTGAAATCACCCCTTGTTAAACTTCTCTAACCAAAATACAAGTGTAGAAGAATGTCAGGCTACTAAGCCTTTTCTTGGTCTTGT